GTGAGCTCCGTGGAGGGTCAATGCAGATGCAGGGAGACTGTGGGGCCCGGTATCCGTGACGCTGGACAAGGGGGTTCCCGTTCTGGAAGGAGGAGTCAAGGTCTCCAGTGGTGTCGGATTAGAATATGAGGAATCCGTCTGAGCTCATTCTCCACAGGATCCCACAAGGGAAAACCTGGCTTTTCCCTGTGCAGAGGCCAGGCTTCTATGGCTTCCAGAAGGTTCCTCTGCTACTCTGAGAGGGCAGGGCACTTGCACAGGGAACAGGCAACCGAAGGCAGCCACAGCCCTACTGGAACCGGGGTTTCTCTGCCTTCTGGGGAGAGGTCAGTGGACGGGTTGGGGAGGGGGACAGGCAATCTTCCTGTGGGAGTCGAAGAGCCTGGGGCCTCCCCTCCTCCTTGGAGGCGACCAGACACCTTCCCTAACTGGAGGAAATTCTGAACCCCAGAACTGGAAAGGTCAAAACTGAAACAAAATCGCCCCTTGTTTTGCGAGCTGCTGCCTCCTCTGTGCCCTCAGGCAGGTCCATTCCCTCCTGGTCTCAGTCTCCCCAGCTGTGCCAGGGGGACGCCAGGTGGGACCCAACTGGGTTTCCAAAAACAAAAGGAAATCTAAGTCTCAGAGAAAGGGGAGCTTTGGGCCAGGTTGGGGGAAGGGCCTCGGGTGCTGGAGTCAGTCCTGGGGGAGAGGGAAAGGGCTGTGAGGGGGACATCCAGCAGGTCCCACGTGCTGTACCCCGTATGGCCATGGCTGGTGTCCCAGTGCTTGGGTGCAGACCCAGTGGACAGGATCCATGCTGCAGGGTGACAGACGGCCCATCGCAGGGCCCACAGGGCTCATGTCCCATCCCCTCGGGGTCCGGAGCTCTGGATGGTCCCAGCCCAGCTATCTCCCACTGCAGACGCCCAGGCTCAGCGCCTTCTCCACGCAGCTGTGGGTAGCTGGCCCCTCTGCAGGAAATTCAAGTGAATGGCGATGGCACTTTCGGTTTTCATCTCTGGAAAGCGCTTTCGGGGCGGGAAGGTGGGAGGGACGTTGATGTGAGGCGTGGTCCTGAGTTCTCCTGAGGGCAGGTGAGGGCAGTACAGGGCAGGGAATGTGGGGCTGGGGCAAGGGCTGCTGCCAACTCTTGACCAGAGGGGACACAGAGCAGGTGGAGGAGGGTCTCACCCAGACCAGACCCCAGGCAGGTCAACAAGCTTGGGGGTCCCTGCTGAGGTGGGGACACAGTGGAGGTGCAGGGAGCCAAGAATGAGAGGACCTTCCCATAGGCAGGGACGCAGCCACGTGCAGGGGGCCTGGCCTAGCTGGGGACACAGCCAGGAGCAGGGAGCAGGGGGCACTCACTCAAGGGAAGACATCTACAGGTGCAGGCAGGAGGGAGCTTCACCTAGGCTGGGTCAAAGAACAGGTGCAGGGGCCATGAGGGGCCTCCCAGGCGGACACACAGTGCAGGTTCAGTGGGGGTCTCACCCCAGTGGGGACACAGTGCAGGTGCAATAAGCCTGGGGCCCTCACTGAGATGGGGACACAGCATCCATGCAGGGAGGCGGAAATGGGGGCCCTTGTTCAGGCAGGGACCTGGAGGGGGTGCAGGATCTGGGAGACCCTGACTCAAGAGGGGCCAGGTGCAGGGAGCAGGTATTGGGGTCCGGTACCCAAGAGCGCAGGTAGGAGGAGCGGAGCTCGGATGGAGGCTCTGAAGAGCTGGGCCAGTCTCCAGCGCCCAGGGCTGGCCGAGCGTGGCCAGTGGATCCGGGTGTGTCACATGACGGGATGATGCCAGGCTGTGGGGCAGGGCCCCTGTGGCCATCCTGGCTGTGCACCTGGGTGGCAGCCAGTGGGGCGGGAGCTGGGGCTGCAGCTGTGGTGTTCCCAGAGGCCCAGGTGCCCTCTCCCACACGCCTGGGCCCTCTGGGTTGTGGGAACCGGCCAGCTCCTGCTCTGTCCCCTCAGGTGTCCTGCAGGCACAGCATCTCGGGGGGCCCAGGCCGATGGCAGGTCTTAACGTGTCCCTCTCCTTCTTCTTTGCCGGGCCTCGGCCAACCCCACCGTGTCCCTGCAGGAGTTCCTCATGGCCGAGGAGTCTCTGCCTGGCACGCTGCTGAAGCTGGCGGCACAGGGGCTGGGCATGCAGGCCGCCTGCACCCTGACGCGCCTCTGCTGGGCCTGGGAGCTCAGTGACCTGCACCTGCTGCAGAGCCTCATGGCCCAGAGCTGCAGCTCGGCCCTGCGCACATCCGTGCCCCACGGGGCGCTTGTGGAGGCCGCCTGCGCCTTTTGTTTCCATCTGACCCTCCTGCACCTGCGGCACAGTCCTCCCGCCTACAGCGGGCCCGCTGTGGCTCTGTTGGTCACCGTCACGGCCTACACGGGTGAGCACTGCTTCCCCTTCCCCTGGGCCCCTGGGGACCAGGGCTGTCTGTGCTCTGCCCACAGCCGGGCCCTTCACGTCTGCCTTCTTCAACCCTGCCCTGGCCGCCTCTGTGACCTTTGCCTGCTCGGGACACACCTTACTGGAGTACGTGCAGGTGTACTGGCTGGGCCCTCTGACAGGTAAGGGCAGGGGCAGGGTGGGGTCCCTAGGGCCCCTCCTTTCTTATATCCTGGATCCAAGCAGAGGAGCAGCATGGGGAGGTCATGGAGCCCCCTCTTGGACCTAGATCTGGGGATTCTGGCCCCTGGCTTCAGAGGCCCAGGTGGAGCCCACACCTTCTCCTGCACCTGCTCTCAGACACTCGGCTCCACCTCACTGAGGTACCAGAAGGGCAGCTGGGTTCCTATGGAATTCTGGAAGCTTTTTTCAGCTTCTGCTGGCTCTACACTGGGGAGGTCTCAGGGGCAATGCCTCAGCCTCCCCTTGGGGGGAAAGACAGGAGCTGGGGGTCTCTCAGGCACCTGGCCCTGCGATGGTGACACTGACGTCATCGTGATTTGTCGCCATGGTTCTGATGTGGTCACAGTCTCTCAGGCATGTGCAGGGTCCTAGGAAGCATACGAAGTGCATCAGGAACCCCCTCCTGCCCCCGTTGCCGAGGCAGCACTGCCCTCTGCTAGGAACAGCTCCGTGTTGGCCTCTCTGTCCCCACACACTGGGCCTGCAGGGCTTCTCCGAGACTCTTCAGTTCAGGTATCAACCCTGGGCTGTCTCCTGGGATGTGGGGGGCGGATGTTCTTTCCTTGCCTCCCCACGCTCCTCCTGCGGATCCTTCACTCCGGGTGGGTCGGCCTCTTCCTCCTGATCAGCTCCAGAGCCCCCTCTAGTTCCCTGGCATGGAAACACGGCCCGGGTGAGCTGTGGTGGCCCCGGAGGCCTCTCCGCTCCTGCACAGGCCTTGCTTCCTGCGGGTGACGAGGTCCTGGACTCTCTCCTGCCCAGGCTTCTGGGTGCTTTCCTTAGTTCAGCACCAGTGCTCTGTGTGGGCAGCGTCTCCCCCGAGGATCCGCAGCTCCGGGTTACCCGCAGGCGTCCATCTCCGGTATGGTGCTGCCCTTCACTGATCCTGGTTGTATTTCTGTTTCCTGCTTTCCTCATCGCCTCCTGTTTCGGTTGATTCCTTCTTTTTGCTGGTGCCCGTCTCACAGTAGCTTCCTGAGAACGGGGACCTGGCAGGTACACTTCA